CACCATCTTTAAGAACTGTAATGCTCACCGTGAGTATCCGCGGCTTCATTCTTGAAGTCAGAGCAGGAACCCACTGGAAGGAGCCAATTCTGGACACAGTAGACTGGCAGGAACCAATGCCAGACACAGTAGCAATGAGGTTATTCATTGCCCGAAATCCAGATCTTGGTTTCTATATACCATTTTTCACTGATGTACTGTAGCTTCATGAAGCAATGGTGATTCTAGGTTTAGGGTAGGAATAGTATAAAATGGGACTGAAATATCTTTTGTGAGAAAGTGAAGTGCACAAAAACTGTTGGGAACTTATCAAAGGACATAGAAACCTGTTTGTGGCCGGGTGCGGTGGCTCACTTCTGTAATCCCAGCCCTTTCGGAGGCCGAGGGAGCGGATCACTTGAGGGACAGGAGTTCAAGACCAGCCTCACTAAGGCATAGTGGTGTGTTCTTGTAATCCCAGATACTCAGGAGGCCGAGACAGGAGGATCACTTGAACCCGGAATGCGGAGGTTGCAGTGAGCTGAGATCGCATCCACTGCACTCCAGCCTGGAGACTTTGTCAAAAAAAGAAAAGAGAGGGAGCAGTGTGAAAGGGCTCCAACTGACCAAATTTTAAATAATTTGAGCATCAACATAATAATAACAGTAATTATTTGTAAAGGAATCCATGAGTTCATCGTGATAAAATGAGACGGCAGGGAAAAGAAAGGGTATTCTTTGCAGGAAATGGCAACTAATAAATGTAGAAATGTGCTTCAGTTTCCTCACCTGTTAAATGGAGATAATTGTACCTAACTCACAGGGTTGTTATGCGGGGTAATGAATTAATACGTGTTAAAACACTATGTTGGCCGTTATTATATTGCCGCGTGGAAGACAATGTGTCACCTAGTATCTCACTTAAGACTACAGACGGGATTCAGAGTGACGACCACAGAGGTGTGGAAACCTCCGGCCTTCCTAGAAGGAACACAGCCGGAACCGCTGTTTCGCGGAGAGCGGGCCGCGGTGACGCATTTCCGGCCTTTGTAGTTTATCATTCTTTGGGCTGCGGTTGTCAAGGATTCAGAGCAGATGTGATCTGCGCTAGGTGGCATCTCCTCTCACGGATGCCTCGGTGAGCTTCGGAGTCGGGCTACCGCTGAGGGGCTTCGGAAGGGCCAGTCTGTGCACTGCGACCTGGACTGGGTGTGGGGATTTGGCGGCAGGGTCTTCTTGGCCAGAGATGGGCCGGGCAGGTGAAGGGCAGAGGAGGTTGCTCCGCAGCCTGGAAGGGCTTTGTTAACCAAAAGTCAGCGTCGTTGCCCCTACCCCTTTCCCCCACCCTATGTCTGTTCCTGAGCTCTTCAACCTCTCTGCCCTGTACTGATGGCACTCTGAACTCTCCGTATCTGCATCTTAGGATTCAAATAGATTCGGATATGAAGAAATGTTTGTATTTTCCGATGTCTTATTCTCTACTGTGGACTTATTTTAAAGAATGAGCAGGGATAGTTTTAAACTATGCCACAGCCTTTCTTAGTCTAACTCACATAGTATAAAGGCTCTTGCTGCTATCGAATTTTTTAAAAGAATAAATAGCATCTACTATGTGCCAGCCCAGCACTGTTCTAAGCACTTTACAAATATTATCTGCTTCTCATAACTCTATGAGATAGACACTATTATTATGTAGACTACACCCCACCTCTCTGTCCCGCCCCTTTTTAAAATTAACATACAAGAAGAAAATGAAGTTAGTAACTTGCCCAAGGTCGTAGAGCGAGTAAGGGGTGTAGGCAGGATTCAAATACAGGCAATTTGGCTCCAGACTCCATTTTCTTAAAACCTTTGCTATGCTAACTCCACTCTGTTCCTATATTAGCTTTACAGCTATAACCCGGGAAGTTACTTCGCTCATTTGAATCCCGTCCTTCTTTTGTACCTCAGTAGTCCTGGGCTTCTAGTTAGGATTTGATTGGAGAGAATATATCTGAAGACGTATATCTTTCAGTGTTTCTGCAAACCTGATGAAACAGCCGTTTTATTGGTTTGTGTGCATGTTTTCACCCACTCATCTTGTTCTTTGAGCAATAGAAAAAGATTACAGTCTTGGCCCTAAGGGAAAGTAGCAACTATTAATTAAACTACCATTGTACCAAAATTGTACATTATCTTATTAAAAGATTAATTTGCATGTTTATATGCCAGGTTTTGTGCAAAAACACTTTGTATGCATTATCTCATTTAATATTCTCAACAAGTTGGCAAGGCAGTTGTTGACCTCATTTCATATATGAGCTTGAGGCTTAGAAAAATCAACTAACTTGCCCAAGATCACTGCGTTAAAATTCACAGATGGCCTGGCACTATGGTTCATGCCTGTAATCCCAGCACTTTGGGAGGCCGAGGTGGGCAGATCACGTGAGGTCGGGAGTTCGAGACCAGCCTGACCCATATGGTGAAACTCCATCCTACTAAAAATGCAAAAATGAGCCAGGAGTGGTGGTGGGTCCCTGTAATCCCAGCTACTCCGGAAGCTGAGGCAGGAGGATTGCTTGAACCTGGGAGGCAGAGGTTGCAAGTGAGCCGAGATCGCACCACTGCACTCCCGCCTGGGCAACAAAAGCAAGACTCTGTCTCAAAAAAAAAAAAAAAAAAATTAACAACCAGATCTGCCTGTGTTCTCTGCTATCTCATACTACCTTCTGCTTGTCTAAGGTAAATAAAATATATGGGCTTATATCAACTCTATGTGTGCACATGTGTATACATGTGTATATACGATTGCAAATGCATAGAAAAGGACACATTCCAGTATTTAAGACTGTTTATTTCAGGGTAATAGAACTTGGTGAAAGAATTCTATATTCCTCTCTACTTTTTGGATTTAAAAAAGGTTCTGAAGAGAAGTAATGGTACAAGATAAATTGTGACTGAGGGTGAAAGGTGGGACTCATACAGTACATGACATATGAGTGGGCAGTTGGAAGAGGGTGAGCTGAAATGGGTAAAGAAGACTTCAGAGAGGATGTGAGATTTGAATCAAGCTGCAGAGATTGGGTAAGGTTCGAATAAGGGAAGAAGGCAAGACCAAGCTCATGGCGCAGGGATGAGAAACGCCTGATTAGAATAATGAGAAGAAAAACCTGACTGGAGCTGAGAGTTTTTGCTTGTGGAATAGAGGAAACCAAGAGTGGAGCCAGACAACAGAAGCTAAAGGTCTGACTGGTTTTAAACTGTGCTTGAGAGTTTGGGAATTCATCCAATTAGTGAGGAGCCATAGATGGTGTCAGCGGAGGTGAGGGTCGTGGGATATATGATGATAAAGGCACATTTGTATTACATGCTGCTTAGTCTTCACCTACGTGCATGTCCTTGGTTAACAGCATCCTTCCATGAGGATGATGGTAGATTTGGGGGTGTTCAGCTTGCTGAGGCTCTAGGAGGAACCAACTTTAAAATGCAGATGTATTTTTTAAGGTAAGACTTATTATGCTAATTATATACCTGGCATATACATTGAGGTTGTGATCCTGAATGGAAGATTAGGAACTCTATGTTTGTGACGAGGAGGGCAGTATTACAAAAAACTGGGGAAGCCTTTTGGAGACACCAGGTTCAAAGAAGAACTCAGGTATGCTGGTGCAAGGATCTGGGTATTAAGGCCACCAGATAAAAGCAAAATCAGGTGAAGGAAAGCAAAAATGAACCCAGAGTATACAGAGAAAATAGGGAAATTTGTATTTGGGAAACTGTATAAAGATTTGAAACACCACATCCCAGAAATGAATTTTTCTGGGCAGAGCTCTAAGCTTCAGCTGCATTGCCTTTGAATAGAAAAACTTTGACTTGAAACCAAGCGGCACAGGTGGTAAATAAGAAAAAGACATTTTCGGACCCTAAAAGATTGAAAAAACAAGAAAGCATAAGTGGCTGTTTCATCCTTTGAATCCATGGTACGTTTATTGAGTAATGTGAGAGTACATATTCTGGATTTAGCTATTTGATATTTCTACCACAAAACTTTCTTACCCTAGAACCAATTCAGCAGATCATGTTTCAAGCCATGATGATCTCTTCCCTGGATGATTATCATAGCATCCCTCTCTGCCTCCACTTAACCCCAAGGTCATTGACACAGCGGCTAGAGTTATGCTTTTGTGTTAAATGGAAGTAAAATTTTGTTACCCCTTGGCTCAAAAATCCCCAGTGGTTTCCATATCTCATAGAATACAAGTTAGAGCCCTTACCACTGCCTTTCATGATCAGTTCCCAAGCTCCCTGCTTTATCTCCTGTTACTTTCCCTTTTGTTTTCTTTGTTCCAGCCATTGTTCAACTAGCTATTACCTGAAGAATCCAGGTGTGTTCCCACCTGCAAAAATTTGCACTTGGCAGTTACCTTTGCATGGAACAGTCTTTCTCCAGATAGCCATGTGACTTGCTCCTCACTTCCTTCAGGTCTGTTCAACCATTACCTTATCAAGGCCTTCTTATATTTTTTTCTTCGTAAATTATTGTCTAGATCTCGGGGTTTCCAGAAGAAAAGATCAAGGGAGAATTATCAAGAATAGATTATTTTTCTGAATAGTTAAACCTTTGATGGCCATAACCTTGACCCTTCAGACTGCAGAGATGCAGGAAGGACTTCTGGCAGTGAAGGTAAAGGAGGAAGAGGAGGAACATTCCTGTGGGCCAGAATCAGGCCTGTCAAGAAATAACCCTCATACCAGAGAGATCTTTCGTAGACGCTTCAGGCAGTTCTGCTATCAGGAGTCCCCTGGGCCCCGGGAGGCTCTTCAAAGACTCCAGGAGCTCTGCCATCAGTGGCTGAGACCAGAGATGCACACCAAGGAGCAGATCCTAGAGCTGCTGGTGCTGGAGCAGTTCCTGACTATCCTGCCTGAGGAGCTCCAGGCCTGGGTCAGACAGCACCGTCCTGTGAGTGGAGAGGAGGCAGTGACTGTGCTGGAGGATTTGGAGAGAGAGCTGGATGACCCAGGAGAGCAGGTGAGAAGATGGGAGAACAGGGATTTGTACCTTTGGGTTCCCAACTGTCCTTGATTTCCACCAGGTCCTGAGCCATGCTCATGAACAGGAAGAGTTTGTAAAGGAGAAGGCAACTCCAGGAGCAGCTCAGGAGTCATCAAATGACCAATTCCAAACCTTGGAAGAGCAACTTGGGTATAATTTGCGAGAGGTGTGCCCAGTTCAAGAGATTGGTGAGGATCAGGATTTCCTCAGACAGCCTACCTCATGTTATCTTTCATGTTATCGTTATTTTAGATGGCAAGGCTGGGACTTGGAATGTGGAGTTAGCCCCAAAGAGGGAGATTTCTCAGGAAGTGAAATCTCTTATACAAGTTCTTGGAAAACAGAATGGTAATATTACTCAGATTCCTGAGTATGGAGATACCTGTGACCGTGAGGGCAGATTGGAAAAGCAAAGGGTGAGCTCTTCAGTGGAGAGACCCTATATCTGTAGTGAATGTGGAAAAAGCTTCACCCAGAATTCCATCCTTATCGAGCACCAGAGAACACACACAGGTGAGAAGCCTTATGAATGTGATGAGTGTGGGCGGGCCTTCAGCCAGAGGTCAGGCCTATTCCAGCACCAGAGACTCCACACTGGGGAGAAGCGCTACCAGTGCAGTGTTTGTGGCAAAGCCTTCAGCCAGAATGCCGGGCTTTTCCATCACCTCAGAATTCACACTGGGGAGAAGCCTTACCAGTGCAATCAGTGCAATAAGAGTTTTAGTCGACGTTCAGTCCTCATTAAGCATCAGAGAATTCACACTGGAGAGAGACCTTATGAATGTGAAGAATGTGGCAAGAACTTCATTTACCATTGCAACCTAATCCAGCATCGGAAAGTCCACCCAGTGGCTGAATCAAGCTAGCTCCTTGGAACAGGTAGGGGATAATATTTCTTACTTTGTCCCTGCAAGATAATTGTGAATTATATATGGTTTCATAGACACTTACACTTGGAGCCCTGAGACCCACTGTAGGCATCTGCAAACAACAGCAACAACAAAGTGGGATGGAAAGAAAAAAGAACAAAATATAAGAACATAAAAAAGAATCAGACAGAAGGTAAAATTAGATGCTAAAACTCTAGATTGGGCAAAAAATGTTGACCAAAGGAAAAATAAAAAGATAGATGCAGAGACAGAGTGTTGCCAAGAAACATGCTTCATCTTCATAATAATTATTAGAAATCTCTCTTATTTATCAACTGGTCCAAGTTTTTAGATACTATTGTCTTAAGCAGTGAAAATCTCACTGCCTTTTACTCCTCACACTTTTTATTACTTTCCATAAAATGGAGGACAGGGAGAAAAGCAGTCTATAAACCACTGTGATTTTTAGATCTCCTTGAACCTATCCCCATTTTTCTATGCCAACTGCCAATGGGCAGTGTTGAAAGCACTATTTCTTGATGATAGCTGCACTAGAATCACCTGGGTTGTTGGTTTGAAGTGCAGTTTTCTCAGCCCCACCCCAGACCTACTGAATCAGTTTCTGAGGCAGAGCCTGAAAATCTGTATCTAATTAGCATATTAGTGGTCCACACACATAAGGTAACTATATAATTTATTGTCCAATCTGGGACACTTGAAAATGAAAAGGAGTGCTGTTAATAATTACACCAAGACAACAGGTATAAACCAGGAGGTACGGTCCCCATACTAATAATTTTTGCAATAGGCAGTATTTTTTCAACCAAGCATATAGAAAAGACAGAGAATCAGAAAGATTACAATGTTCTGTCATGAAAGCTAAGGCAGAATATATATGAAAAAGGCTGTTGGAGACTTAGGTGTAGCCACCTAGCCTGGTAACCCCCAGTAATAGATCTATTGGATTAGGAAAGAAAGGATGGGATAATATGTCTGCACAAACAAAACAGAGGGCCCCCCCATCCCGCCCCTAATTAAGACAAACCCATTGTTAACATAACTAGTTACCTAAGATTAACCTATTGAGTGAATGGTTTACCAGACAAGATGGACAACATCCTGGAAGCACAGGAGTGTTTCAGTGGTATAGGGACCGATGGAGTACAGTGTTCAACCTTATACTGTAGAAGAAAGTGAGAAGATAGAGTACTGGATCAGAGCTTGCAGTGTTAAGGCAAACAGTGAGCCATTTTAAGCAGGTAGTCGGATGAAGGGGAAGGGGGCAGATATTGTACCAAGTAGTTTCATAATTTATCACATTCACTCCACATCATTTGTTGGCTGTGGAGGAGTCCTCTTGCCACTTGATGGTACCAAAGACAGCTGACCCTGCCTTAAGTGTGTCAATAGATCTTCATAGCTATTCAGCAATTGACTCAAGATCATTGACTGCAGGGGTGGGGGTGGTGGTGGCCTCCCCTCATCACCCCTGACTTCTGCTAATTCATTGTAGAGGGGTATGTAGTCAGGGATCTATAAGCCCCAAACTTGCTAGTGGTTAAGTTACTCGGGGGGACCTGATTTATTTAAACAGGTTTAAAACAATGGAGAACAAGCCAACATCTTCCCCGTTTTCCTCAGGTGGGTGTTGATTATTGCATTTGACCCTTGGGGGCAGAGTGAAGGTAATTGGACAATTTGTGTGGTACAGATAATACCAGACCTGGGGTTGGTTGGTTGGTTGGTTGTTTTGTTTGGAAAGCCCTTTATCTTCTGAGAGACATGACTAGGGCTGTGGGAGGAGCTCTGAGTGTGCCTGTGCCTAGACTCCTACACCCCCATCAGCCATCCCAGGATCTTGGTTGGGCTCTAAGGTGCTCGTTGGGGCCGAATTGAGGAATCTCCCTGAGGATAGAGGGAAAGACCCTGATGCCTGAGACCCTGGAGGACCCGGGACCTAGGGAACGGAGGACACGGAGGATCCAGTGCGAGCAGTCAAGTGTCTTCAGCAGGGGAGAGAGAGAAGTCAGCCCAGACTGAGTGGCTGCTGGACACAAGAGGTTACGACCCCTGTCGGCCTCAGCCTTTTTGAGGCGGCTTCTGCGCTCACAAAGGTGAGCCAGGTGGTGTGCACAAATGAACCACTGAGATTGATGGATCCTCCAAGAATCCTAGAGAGGCGGCAGAGGAGCCGGCCGAAGTGCGTCCTTTCTCCTAGAGAGGTGTTCAGGTTTTAGTGTCCTGGGACTGTGTGTGTAGGCGGTGTCCTGGTCTCTTCTACCCATGCAAGATGCTTTATACTTTCTCAGCGATCCAGAGATAACGGTACTCGGAGGGGGTGCTGTTGCCCCCTTTTCCAGGGCTTGCTCGAGTTCCCCTCTTTTACGTAGATCTCTCAGGATCAGGATTTTGTGTTTTGTGTCTGCTCCATCAGACATTTCAGAGATACAGAGAACTGAACAAAGCGCTGTACAGAGCTAGGTCTGTATGGATCACCCCCTTCTGAGATGAGGGCACAGACTTACCAGCAAGGAGGCCTCACCGGAATCCATCAGCTGACAGGTCCTTATGGCCAAAAGCTGGCTTCCGTATACGTTTTCTGAATCCTACGGCCGTTTTAACCTGAACAGTTTTTTCAGAGTTTTCATAAAAATCCCCTATGCTAATGGTCACGATATTGTGTATCTGTAAAGGCTTAGTACTTAAAGAAAAATACTTTACATGGTCCCCACAATTCTGCAAAACAGAGGGAAGTGGTACGTGAATTTCTCTGGGTAAGAAAACATTCAGAAGTTAGAACATTCAAGCAAGCATTTATTGAGTGCCACATAATGGGCCAGGCTTTATGTTGCAAAAATGGGAATAAGCCAGATAAAAGGCATTTCTTACTGTATAGTGTAATGGGAAAGACATGTTGCCTTGAGGAAAATAAACTTCGTACATAGGGACTTTGGAGGTGGAACGTTAAAGATAACTTCCCTGAGTAGGCAATAGCAGAGCTGTCTCTGTGGACTCTCAGAAGTTGGATAGCAAAGAGGAAATGGACCTTGAGGGATAGTTATAGTATGTGAAGGAGGGATCAGAAAACCATTTCAGAAAACCACAAGTAAATGAAGGTGGGTGCATTCCAGCCTGGGCAACAAGAGTGGCAGAGGTGGGGCAAAGAGAGTAGAGAGTAACTGAAATATGCTGAGGAATTTAAAGTTTATAGGGTGGTGTGCTTTTCCATTTTCTTAATGTCACAGCACATAAAGAAAATTTGTATGCACACTTCCTGGCCACCCCGGTAGCTGAAGAGATCAGTATGCTGGTGGTACTCCTATAAGCCATTTGAAGCACCCAGTAAACTGTGGCAATGCACAGTAGTTGGGCAGTTATATGCTCTGTCTGGATTTAAGCAGAGGAGTAATGTAATCTTACTAGCTTTCTAGAAATATTCTAGAAGTGGTGTGGTGAATGAATTGGAAAGGGGCAAAACTGAAAGCAAGGGAGATAAGAGACTTGTAGTTGTTAAAGAAAGAACCAAAACCATAAGTTGGTGAAAGTAAGTCACTGGCTATAGAAATAAAGAGGGCACCAAGTGGAACTGTGTTAAAGATTACAGATTTAACTAGACCTGATAACTAATTAGATTGATGAAAGTGAGAAAGAAAAGGTACTGAGAGAACTGCCTGTCACACACTAAGTGTATTCTTTAAATAAAATAAATGTAGCCAGGGATAAATAGGCAGGTTTTTGGATTAAATTATTAGGTAAGTGTGGCACAATTTTATAAGAGATGGCTAATATTGGAGAATAAATTGGTCACAAGGGGAAAATGATGAATTTTTGGTGGTGAGTTGAAGATGCTTGTAAGACATACAAGTGAAAAGGTCTAATGCACCACTGGACTGTAAGGGCCTGGAGCTCCAAAGAAAGATTGGTATGAGAGAATCAGGCTTAGGAGTTTTCAGGTGAAAGCTGATGTCATCAAATGGTTGAGATTGCCCAGAATAAATATGGGATGAGAATAAGGCTGGATTTCAATTTAGGATACTAAACATTTTTTTTTGATGGAGTTTTGCTCTTGTTGCCCATGCTGGAGTGCAATGGCTCAACCTCAGCTCACCACAACCTCCGCCTCCTGGGTTCAAGTAATTCTGCCTCAGCCTCCCAAATAGCTAGGATTACAGGCACGCGCCATCACACCCGGCTAATTTTGTATTTTTAGTAGAGATGGGGTTTCTCCATGTTGGTCAAGCTGGTGTCGAACTCCTGACCTCAGGTGATCCACCCGCCTCAGCCTCCCAAAGTGTTGGGATTACAGGTTGGAGCCACCGTGCCCAGCTGGATACTAGACATTTTTGACAGGCAGAATAAGAGCTACGAAGTAGACTAAATAATAGTCATTAGAAACGTATTTAACAGGTACTTGTATAATACAGTCATGTGCCATATAGCGATGTTTCAGTAAACAGCAGACCACGTGTACAATAATAGTTCCATAAGATTATAATAACATATTTTTACTATACCTTTTCTGTGTTTAGATATGTTTAGATATACAAATACTTGGCTTTGTGTTATAGCTGCCTACAATATTCAATACAGAAACGTGCTGTACAGGTTTGTAGCCTAGGAGCATTAGGTTATACACTATAGCCTAGGTGTATAGTAGGCTCTACCATCTAGGTTTGTGGAAGTACAGTCTATGATATTCTCACAATGATGAAATTGCCTAAAGACACATTTCTCAGAACATAACCATGTGATTAAGCAATGCATAACTGTTCTTCCTGAGTGCCAAGCATTAGGCTAAACGCTACAAAAACCAACTTATGGAAGAACAACCAGAAGAGTATAGTGTTTCTTAGAAGATTGGGAGTAGTTAGCAGTGTTAGGTGCTGCAGGGGCATCTGGTAGGAAAAGGATTGAAAAATACCCACTGGGTTTGTGTACCAAGGGGGCCCTGTTTGTTTAACTTGGGACTGATAAGTCAGATGTGAGGTCCCCTGACTGACATGCACACTATTCTAAAATTAAAAATACTTTTGGGCCAGGCGCGGTGGCTCATGCCTGTAATCCCAGCACTTTGGGAGGCCGAGGCGGGTGGATCA